CCAGGCTGGTCTCAAACCCCTGGTCTCAAGATATCCTCCTGCCTCAGCCTCCCAAAGTGCTGGGATTACAGCAAGAGCCACTGCACCTGGCCTTGCTTACTTTTAAATAAGCAGCCACCAGTGATTTTCTCAAGCTGTTAAGCAAAAATGCAGAACACAGTTTGCCTGTTCCTTAGTTTGGAGATTTTGTCTTTAACAACTTTCCCCAGTTCCCCAGTTTCTTCCTGCCTAGAGGTCTTCCCTTATACCTGACCTGTCTTCACTCCTGCTGCAGGCAAACCAGTCCTAGCAACGGTCACTTTTTTGTTTGTTTGAGACAGAGACTTCCTCTGTTGCTCAGGCTGGAGTGCCGTGGTGGGATCTCGGCTCACTGCAAACTCTGCTTCCCATGTTCAAATGATTCTCCTGCCTCAGCCTCCCGAGTGGCTGGGACTACAGGCGCACACCACCACGCCAGGCTAATTTTTATATTTTTAGTAGAGACAGGGTTTCGCCATCTTGGCCAGGCTGGTCTCGAACTCCTGACCTCAGATAATCCGCCCGCCTTGGCCTCCCAAAGTGCTGGGATTACAGGCATGAGCCACCGCGCCCGGCCAACAATGCTAATATGTTTTATGAGCATGGACCCGATCTTCCAATCTGAAATAGAATTTCATTCCTCCCTTACTTTGTATAGTTTTTGGCTCTATAAAATTTCCATACTTTCTTTATTATGTATCCTGTCCCTCCCCCACCGCAAAATGTAAATTTGGTAAGGAACTTTTGATTTGTCCTCTGCTATATCCCAGGGACGGAAAGCAATGAGCACACATTAGGCATCCATTAAATTAATTTCACTTGTTGAATGAATGCGTGAGCGAAGCACTCACAGACTGACCATCAGGGGGCGTCAGAGAAACTGGACAGAGGCGAAATGAAGAAAAAAGAATTACCCCGAGTTTTCAGGTATGGTTCCGCGAGGTTTGAACTCGCTCGGCCACCGTAGTGCTTAGAGGCCGAAAAAGTACAGCCCCTTCCGGGCTCCGCGGTACGGGAAGACAGCTTTGGGATGTCGGAAGATCCTAGAGGTCCCAAGGTAGCTGACTTGCGAAGCTGAGGCTCCAGCCGAGGGCTCCAGGCCTCTGACCGGCCCAGCAGTGAGCGCGGCTGCCCGACGCTTCAGGGCCGGGAGCAGGGAGCGTGAGTCGCCATGGCGACGCCGGCGGGTCTGGAGCGCTGGGTTCAGGACGAGCTGCACTCGGTGTTGGGGCTGAGCGAGCGGCACGTCGCCCAGTTTCTGATCGGTACCGCACAGCGCTGCACCTCTGCCGAGGAGTTCGTGCAGCGCCTACGAGACACTGATACCTTGGATCTCAGTGGGCCGGCCCGGGACTTCGCCCTGAGACTCTGGAACAAGGTGTCGGCAGGGGTGGGGAGGGGCCCTGTGATTCAGACCTCCTTATCTTCCCCTCTACTGACAGGTACCACGAAAGGCAGTGGTAGAAAAGCCAGCTCGGGCAGCAGAGCGAGAGGCCCGGGCCCTGCTGGAGAAGAACCGATCTTATAGGTTACTGGAAGACAGTGAAGAGAGCAGTGAGGAGACTGTGAGTAGGGCTGGAAGCAGCCTCCAGAAGAAACGTAAAAAGCGGAAACACCTCAGGAAGAAGCGTGAGGAAGAAGAGGAGGAAGAGGCTTCTGAGAAAGGGAAGAAGAAAACAGGGTAAGTCAGAAGCAGGGTGAGAGAGGATGGGGTGCCCTTATTTAATCCCCTGGATGGGCTGCAGGGGGAGTAAACAGCAGACAGAGAAGCCAGAGTCGGAAGATGAGTGGGAACGGACAGAGCGTGAACGCCTTCAGGACCTGGAGGAGCGTGATGCCTTTGCTGAGCGGGTTCGACAGCGGGACAAGGATCGGACTCGAAATGTCCTGGAACGGTCAGACAAGAAGGTGAATAGGAGCAGCATGTTCTGTAAATCCCCTCACACCCCTCCATTCTTGTTTTTTCTTCTAGGCTTATGAAGAGGCTCAGAAGCGCCTCAAGATGGCCGAGGAAGACCGGAAGGCCATGGTGAGTCCCAGGGCCTAGGGAGCCAAGATCAGGATGAGGATTCGACTGTCCTTTCCCAACTCAGGTCCCTGAGCTGCGGAAGAAATCTCGCCGAGAGTACCTGGCTAAGCGGGAGCGAGAGAAGCTTGAGGACCTGGAGGCGGAGCTGGCTGATGAGGAGTTCCTTTTTGGGGACGTGGAGCTGAGCCGGCACGAGCGGCAGGAGCTCAAATATAAGCGGCGAGTGCGGGATCTCGCCCGGGAGTACCGGGCAGCTGGGGAGCAGGAGAAGCTGGAGGCCACCAATCGCTACCACATGCCCAAGGAAACCCGAGGACAGGTGAGGTGAAGCGGCGTCTGCTTCAGCCTTGGTTTGAGTCTTCACATATCCCCTCTCTCTGTAGCCAGCCCGAGCTGTGGATCTAGTGGAGGAGGAATCAGGAGCCCCTGGGGAGGAGCAGCGGCGCTGGGAGGAGGCGCGGCTTGGGGCAGCGTCCCTGAAGTTTGGGGCCCGAGATGCTGCCTCTCAGGAGCCCAAGTATCAACTGGTGCTGGAGGAGGAGGAGACCATTGAGTTTGTCCGGGCCACTCAGCTCCAGGGTGATGAGGTAAGAGGGGAGCTGGGAGACTTTCTGAGGAATATTTAGCTCACACCTCCTTCTCTTTCCTTAGGAGCCGTCAGCTCCACCCACTTCAACTCAGGCCCAGCAGAAAGAGTCCATCCAGGCCGTCCGCCGCAGCCTCCCGGTGTTCCCATTTCGAGAGGAGCTCCTGGCTGCTATTGCAAATCACCAAGTCCTCATCATTGAAGGCGAGACAGGCTCAGGGAAGACCACCCAGATCCCGCAGTATCTCTTTGAGGAGGTACAGTCATCTCACCCTTCAGCTTGCCAGGGGGCAAACTTCTTCTTTTTTCTTTGTCATTCAGGGTTATACAAACAAGGGTATGAAGATTGCCTGCACCCAACCCCGGAGAGTGGCTGCCATGAGTGTGGCCGCCCGAGTGGCCCGGGAGATGGGTGTGAAGCTTGGGAATGAGGTGAGATTTCTAGGGAACCGGGGGGTAGAGTCCACACTTGGTTGCTAATGGTTCCCTTGACCAGGTTGGCTACAGCATCCGCTTTGAGGACTGCACATCAGAGCGAACTGTCCTCCGCTACATGACAGATGGGATGCTTCTCCGGGAGTTCCTCTCTGAGCCTGACCTGGCGAGTTACAGGTATCTCTAATCTCTGGCCTTTCTCTCCCTTCAGAAAGCCTCTTCTTTCCCCATTCATCTCCAGGGTTTAGAAAACAACCAGGATAGCAGAGCATTGCTGCCGAGACTTGAAATACCGTGTGAAGACCATTTGAAAACACTTGGAATGCTCAGCTCAGAGGGAGAAACAGGAAGCATCCTGGTTCCCTCTAAATATGTGAAGGCTGTTACATGGAAAGAAGGATCAGATTGTTTTATGTGACCCTACACGACATAGCTAGGAGCCATGGGGAGGTTACAGGGAGACAGATTCCAACTCAATACCAATGGCTGAGTAACCCTCAGAGTGGTGGAGATTGCAGGGCCTGTCAGAGTGGTTGGACTCTGGGTCTTGGCCCTCCACACAAGTCTTGGGTAGCTTGGTCTGTGAATAATGAGCTCTTAGTGCTGGAAATGGCCAAGCAGGGGTTGGTTGAACATGTGTTGAGGGGGAAAAGGGATTCATGAATGTAATGGGGGTGGGGTCAGGCCAGCTGAACAATATGTGCCTTTTTGACTCTTCAGAGGCTGTGAATTTCTGGTCTTGGAAGATCACAGTGGAGCAATTGGACAGATAGGATTTTATCCTTCATATCCCTTGCAAAAGATCTCTAAGAACCCATGGAGAGCCAGCCAGCGCAAGAGTGTCTGATGCAGATGTTTTTGCCCATCGAGCCAGCCTGCTTTGTGGAATGGCTGGGGACTTCACCATCACAGTTAGGGTTAGGCACAAAGAGTTGAGGTCAGGGAGGTGCTTCCCTCATTGCTCTCCTATTCCCTCCCCAGCGTGGTGATGGTGGATGAGGCACACGAAAGGACCCTACACACAGACATTCTCTTTGGATTGATCAAGGATGTTGCTCGCTTCCGACCTGAGCTCAAGGTCCTGGTGGCTTCAGCCACAATGGACACTGCCCGTTTTTCCACCTTCTTTGATGACGCCCCTGTGTTTCGAATCCCCGGACGCAGGTTTCCTGTGGACATCTTCTACACCAAGGTGCCCCCTCAGGGAGGATGGGCTTAAGTCTGCTCCTGTGACCCCATCTCTTTCTGCTCTCCAGGCTCCAGAGGCTGACTACTTGGAAGCTTGTGTAGTATCTGTGTTGCAGATCCATGTGACCCAGCCCCCTGGGGATATCCTGGTGTTCCTGACAGGACAGGTGCCTGACATGGTGGGGAGAGGGGATGATGTGACCCCTGCTGCTCTCCCTACCCTCTATCCAGGAGGAGATTGAGGCTGCCTGTGAGATGCTCCAGGATCGCTGCCGCCGCCTGGGCTCCAAAATCCGGGAGCTCCTGGTGCTGCCCATTTATGCCAATCTGCCCTCTGACATGCAGGCCCGTATCTTCCAGCCCACACCACCTGGGGCACGAAAGGTCAGTTGGAGAAACCCACACTCTTCACCCCTGTCACTGGGTGACCCCATATCCTATCACTCAGGTGGTTGTGGCAACGAACATTGCTGAGACATCACTCACCATTGAGGGCATCATTTATGTGCTGGATCCAGGGTTCTGTAAGCAGAAGAGCTACAACCCCCGCACAGGCATGGAATCGCTCACTGTCACACCCTGCAGCAAGGTCAGCCTGGGGATGCATGGGAGTGGGGGAGGTTGTCAGCCAGCCTGTTCCCCTTTCTTTCCAGGCCTCAGCCAATCAGCGAGCTGGCAGGGCAGGTCGGGTGGCTGCAGGGAAGTGCTTCCGCCTGTATACCGCCTGGGCCTATCAGCACGAGCTTGAGGAAACCACAGTGCCTGAGATCCAGAGGACCAGCTTGGGCAATGTCGTGTTGCTGCTCAAGAGCTTAGGTGATTGGGCTACCTGAGAGAGGAGGGAGGGGGACTCTGTTCCATCCATCACACCTCTTTCTAGGGATCCATGACCTAATGCACTTTGATTTCCTGGACCCTCCACCATATGAGACACTGCTGCTGGCTTTGGAGCAGCTGTATGCTCTGGGAGCCCTCAACCACCTTGGGGAGCTCACCACGGTGAGTCGGGGGACAGCATGGGTGGAGGCAGGACTGGGCTCAACTCTCTCTCTCTTCTCCTTAGTCTGGTCGAAAGATGGCAGAGCTGCCGGTGGACCCCATGCTGTCCAAAATGATCTTAGCCTCTGAGAAGTAAGCCCTCGCCTCCACCTGGGCCCCCAGCATTTGAACTCATGCTTTCCCCTTCCTGTCCCAGGTACAGCTGTTCAGAGGAGATCCTGACAGTGGCTGCCATGCTCTCTGTCAACAACTCCATCTTCTACCGACCAAAGGACAAGGTCGTCCATGCTGACAATGCCCGTGTCAACTTCTTTCTCCCTGGCGGTGACCACCTGGTTCTGCTAAATGTTTACACACAGGTCACTGGGCTTGGGTGAGTGGGAATGAGAGATATCTCTCCTTTCTTTTTAACTGTCTTCCCAGTGGGCTGAGAGTGGTTACTCTTCCCAGTGGTGCTATGAGAACTTTGTACAGTTCAGATCGATGCGCCGAGCCCGGGATGTGCGGGAACAGCTGGAAGGGCTCTTGGAACGTGTGGAAGTTGGTCTCAGTTCCTGCCAGGGGGACTATATCCGTGTACGCAAGGTCAGCATTTCTTCAGCCTCCTGCTTTCCACCTCCATTGATTTTCTTTCCTGCCCGCTCCTTAGGCCATCACTGCTGGTTACTTTTACCACACGGCACGGTTGACTCGGAGTGGCTACCGCACAGTGAAACAGCAGCAGACAGTCTTCATTCATCCCAACTCCTCCCTCTTTGAGCAACAGCCACGCTGGCTGCTCTACCACGAACTTGTCTTGACCACCAAAGAGTTCATGAGACAGGTGAGGAGAACATCCTGTGCCCACGCAGGTGGAGGGAACTCCATTGATCTTTTCTCTCTCCTAGGTACTGGAGATTGAGAGCAGTTGGCTTCTGGAGGTGGCTCCCCATTATTATAAGGCCAAGGAGCTAGAAGATCCCCATGCTAAGAAAATGCCCAAAAAAATAGGCAAAACACGAGAAGAGCTAGGGTAAGAGAAGGACGTAAACAGAACCTGACACCAGCTCCTTTTCCTTCTATACATTATTTAATACCTATTAAATAAAATTATTTTTGGAATAAAGCTTGTGGGAACATTTGGGATCTAGAGAAAGTGATATGTGAAATTCTATCTCATATAG